TGGGGTTTCACCATGTTGGCCAAGCTGGTCTCGAACTCTTGACCTCAGGTGATCCACCAGCCTCGTTCTCCCAAAGTGCTGGGATTACAGGCGTGAGCCACGGCGTCTGGCCTACCTCCTGCTTTTCACTTTAATGTGGCTACTGGAAAATGTAAAATTACCTATGTGGCTCCTGTATATTTCTGTTGGAGAGTGCCATTCTGGAGACAGACAGACCGAACTGCCAATCTCTGTTTCACCACTTACAAGCTGCGTCAAAAAACTTACTATTTCTTCAAATTTCCTGGGTTCCCTGGGATGTAAAATGTGGGTAATGTTAGAGTTGGTGTGAATATTAAATGTAAATAATGAATGTAACATACTTAGCTCTATACCTGGCACCCAAGTAAACAATAAGTTTGTTGGCTATTAAAGACGTTGATTTCTCTACTGATATCGTCAGAGATGGGCCTCATGCTCATTAAAGTTCCTTCCTCTGCGACCTATTTCCACTCTGGCCACAATAATAACTAATTATAGCAGAGGCCTGACCCGACTTTCGGCTGTTGGCCTCCCTTCCCCACATCGAAAAATTCAAATCATGACCCAGGGTCCATCCTAGAAGTGTGCCATCTGTATTTATGAATGGAGCCTAAGCAAATCTGAAAACCAAGCAGCCCCAGGCAACTGAGCCCAGCGTAGCAACCGACGCCGGGGCCTGTTGCTAAGGGAAAAGAAAGAAAGGACGTGGTCCGTCAGCTATTGCTCTCCGGGGGCAGCTACTTCCGGTCCCCCTGGGAGCTGTCCTGCGGTCTACGTTCCCCCGAGGTGCTGGGACTGCGGCCGCAGGTTCCGCTGTCTCGGGAACCGTCGTATCCCTCGGTCCGGCGGCGGCGGCGGCGGTAGCGGAGGAGACGGTTTCAGGCCTCCGGTGCGGCTGCAATGCTGAGCTCCCGGGCCGAGGCGGCGATGACCGCGGCCGACAGGGCCATCCAGCGCTTCCTGCGGACCGGGGCGGCCGTCAGGTGAGATTTTGGGGGGCGGGGCTGCCGAAGAGGCCGGGACCAGGGTCCCCAGCTTGGGCCCGTGACGGCTTTTTCATGCCCTAGTTGGGGTCTCCAGGGCCCGCGCGGGCATTCTGGAAGGTTCTGCGTCCTTTAGGGTTGGAGGCCTGGGCCCGTAGGTGGGAGGACTGACGGGCTCCAGTCCTTCGGCAACACCAATTCTGTCTGCACTCCCCAGGTCTGTCAGTCCCTCCCCCTCCTGTCATTGTTCCCAGGACACCCGGGGCACTCCAGTCTTGTCAAGGCCCCTAATTCTGTCAGTGCCCTCAGTCCTTTCAGTGCCTCCTAGGCCTGCCAAGACCCCTCAATCCTTCTAGTATACCCCCAGTCCTTCTGGGTCCCCCAATCATATCAGTTTCTGGACTGCCAGGGTTCCCCAACCTTGGCACGGTTCTTCTAGTCCTATAAGTGCCCCGGGCCTGCGAGCCCCGCGTTTTGTTAGTACCGCCCCCTATTCCTGTTAGCCCGCCCTCTAGTCTAATATGGATCGCCACTTCTGTCTGGGTCCCTGATGTTGTTAGTGTGAGTAAAGGCCCTTGTTTTGCAAGGGTCTCTAAATTGGTCAGGGCCCCTTTAACCTGTTAAGGTTGCTTGGTCCTGTTAAAGCCCTCCGTTCTTGTTAGGACTCCTCGATTGCCTGGGTCCCCAATCCTGTCAGGGCCCCCATTTCCCTCTTATTCACCCTCCCAAGGGCTCCAGGCTTCAGAACTGAGTACCCCCTCCCCCACTGCTGACCCCAAATGACTGAGACCTGTTGCTCAGGTCGGCTTCCTCTGGAACTGGAGCAGGTTTAAAGAGCTTATTATCCCAGGGCTGAAAGTCCTCGATACTTATCCTGTCCAGTGCCCCCATTCCGTAGATAGGAAGTGTGGCCCCATAGCTGACCTCATAGCAGAGTTGGGAGGAGAAGCCAGATCTTTTCATCCGCAGGCCCCACCACTCTCCTCGTGATGTCATTTTGCAGAGGAATGGAGTTTCCAAAGTCGCCACTTGTCCCTGGGTATTTTTTCCTTATGCTGCCAAAGTCATGGACAAGTCCTCTCTCCCATCCCCTTGACACTCTTCCCTTCAGTTTCCATCTTGAACTTCGTGGTTTTAAGCACAGACCTGGGGAGACAGACAGGCATGATTCAGAGCCATGTTCCTTCACTCACTGTGACCAAGTTGGGCTCTTAGTTTCTTCTGCTATAAAAATGAAAGTGATAGTAGAACCTGCATCTGTGGGGTTGTTTTAAAAATGAGGTAAGATTGTCACAGGGCCTGGCAGAGAGTATAGGGAAGACAGTAAACTTGTTTTCTTTTTTAGATATAAAGTCATGAAGAACTGGGGAGTTATAGGTGGAATTGCTGCTGCTCTTGCAGCAGGAATATATGTTATTTGGGGTCCCATTACAGAAAGAAAGAAGCGTAGAAAAGGTAAGAATGAGAACACTGCATCATGGTCTGTACTGTTCTCTTCTTCCCCCTGCTTTTTTTTTAGGGCTTGTGCCTGGCCTTGTTAATTTAGGGAACACCTGCTTCATGAACTCCCTGCTACAAGGCCTGTCTGCCTGTCCTGCTTTCATCAGGTGGCTGGAAGAGTTCACCTCCCAGTACTCCAGGGATCAGAAGGAGCCCCCCTCACACCAGTATTTATCCTTAACACTCTTGCACCTTCTGAAAGGTATCTAGATGGGAATTTCAAGGGAATTATGTTTTAATAATTGTCTTACCTTTTTTGTTTCCAGCCTTGTCCTGCCAAGAAGTTACTGATGATGAGGTCTTAGATGCAAGCTGCTTGTTGGATGTCTTAAGAATGTACAGATGGCAGATCTCATCATTTGAAGAACAGGTGAGTACAACATTTGAACAGGTTTAGCTTGGACCTCTCTAAAGAATGCTTTGCCCTATGACAGGATGCTCACGAATTATTCCATGTCATTACCTCGTCATTGGAAGATGAGCGAGACCGCCAGCCTCGGGTCACACATTTGTTTGATGTGCATTCCCTGGAGGTAAACCATTAATATTTCCAACACGTTCTGTGTTCAGTCTGTTTTTTTTTTTTCTCCCCTACAGCAGCAGTCAGAAATAACTCCCAAACAAATTACCTGCCGCACAAGAGGTAGCTGTTTTCCATTGAAATATAACACATAAAGTGACATATCAAAAAACTTTTTGCATTCCAGGGTCACCTCACCCTACATCCAATCACTGGAAGTCTCAACATCCTTTTCATGGAAGACTCACTAGTAATATGGTCTGCAAACACTGTGAACACCAGGTAAATACAATACCAACACTTGATATTTCCGGCGTTTCTGGATTTTCTGCAATATTTCTTTCAGAGTCCTGTTCGATTTGATACCTTTGATAGCCTTTCACTAAGTATTCCAGCCGCCACATGGGTATGTACTGATTTATGGTTTATTTGGAGTCTATTGTAGTAATTTTCTTCTTCTCATGCTGTAGGGTCACCCATTGACCCTGGACCACTGCCTTCACCACTTCATCTCATCAGAATCAGTGCGGGATGTTGTGTGTGACAACTGTACAAAGGTATGCATTGAACCCCAAATGTCATCGCCAGCATTGCTGCAGAGAAATGTTCCTTTTATTTCAGATTGAAGCCAAGGGAACGTTGAACGGGGAAAAGGTGGAACACCAGAGGACCACTTTTGTTAAACAGTTAAAACTAGGGAAGGTGAGCCCACACTACACACCCTGTTGGCTTTGCTCGGTTCTCCCGATTTCTCTTCCACCCGCAGCTCCCTCAGTGTCTCTGCATCCACCTACAGCGGCTGAGCTGGTCCAGCCACGGCACGCCTCTGAAGCGGCATGAGCACGTGCAGTTCAATGAGTTCCTGATGATGGACATTTACAAGTACCACCTCCTTGGACATAAACCTAGTCAACACAACCCTAAACTGAACAAGAACCCAGGGCCTACACTGGAGCTGCAGGATGGGCCGGGAGCCCCCACACCAGGTGTGTGCGCGCGAGGAGCCGATGCAGCAGGATTTTCATTGACTCGGGCCTTTTTCTCTTGCAGTTCTGAATCAGCCAGGGGCCCCCAAAACACAGATTTTTATGAATGGCGCCTGCTCCCCATCTTTATTGCCAACGCTGTCAGCGCCGATGCCCTTCCCTCTCCCAGTTGTTCCCGACTACAGGTGAGCCACCCTTTACAAGCCCCATCTTAGAGGTAAACCCCTGACATGTGTTCGTATCATTCAGCTCCTCCACATACCTCTTCCGGCTGATGGCAGTTGTCGTCCACCATGGAGACATGCACTCTGGACACTTTGTCACTTACCGACGGTCCCCACCTTCTGCCAGGAACCCTCTCTCAACTAGCAATCAGTGGCTGTGGGTCTCCGATGACACTGTCCGCAAGGCCAGCCTGCAGGAGGTCCTGTCCTCCAGCGCCTACCTGCTGTTCTACGAGCGCGTCCTTTCCAGGATGCAGCACCAGAGCCAGGAGTGCAAGTCTGAAGAATGACTGTGCCCTCCTGCAAGGCTAGAGCTGATGGCACTGTCTGCACTGTCCAGGAAAAAAGTAAAACTGTACTGTTGCGTGTGCAAGCGGCCCCACTAGAGCCTTCCAGCCTTCTGGTGTGTTCTAAGAGCAGGCTCCACCTGGGAGCCAGCCCCAGTTCACACCAAACCAGGCTCCCTGAACAGTCCTGTTCATGTGTGTAGGTGGTTCTGTTGTGTTAAGAAAGCATTCATTATGTCCGGAGTGTCTTTTTACTCATCTGATACAGGTAATTAAAAGAACTCAGATTCTTGAAGCCACCGTTTTCATATTGTAATGTTAGGTGTTCTCAGAGGGGAGGTACCTTTGTCTAATCAACGTTTCCACTTAGATCTTTTATTTTTAATAAGCAGGCCCATAAAAATTGTTGACAAGAATTAATGAAATTATTAAAGGCAACAATTTAGAAGAAAAAGTGCCTTTCACTTTCGATTGCTTTTGTAGCACGTCCATTGTGAAATATTCCTTCCAGGCTACTCAAAGGATAGCAAGAGAACAGGTAAATGATGCCTAAAGAACACCTTCCTTTTTCTATGCCTTTTCTAATCTTTCAATTCTTTCTATGGAGTAAAGGCTCATCTGCCAAATCTGCCCCCTGGGGAAACTCTTTCACTACTTTGTCAGTTATAAGTGAAGAGCTTACTTGTTGCTTTTATCTTTTGTATATTGGACTGAGATGTAATTACACTGTATTATAAAACTCTGTGAATAGCCAGAACTGAGCTGGATCTTTGCAACACCTGATTCCTCTGCTCTGTGGAAAACTTTTTCTTACACAAGGATCCACTGTGGACGGTTACTTTCATCTGTTTATTTATTGCCCATGCAGAGCTCTTAAGGTTTACAGGTGGGAGCTTGGGGCTGTATAAAAAAATAATCCCTGCCCTGAGTTGACACCTGGCTTAGGAAGGAAGGGCTGACTATGGGGCTGCAGTCTCTCTGAACCTCAGTTTCCTCATTTGTGAAGTGAAGGGTTAGATTTGATGACCACCAAAGTTCAGCCCTTTTCACGAAAAGGAGAAAGCAGCTTTTGACTTTTTAAAAAACATATAACTACAGCTGGCATCTAGTATTGTCATGTTGCTCTAGGTCCATATTCTGAATTTATTCATTTCCAATAGCCTAATACAAAAAGTATATATTGAGCACTTTCTTCCCTTTTCAGGTAAGTCTCTGAATGCAGCCCAGGGCCAAAGGAATTTTGATGACACAGTAGTACCTATGTTTTAAGCTATATTTTTAATTTAGAAAAATGGATACCAAATTCAAACCGACTCATCAGAGGTAAGATTTGGAATCAGACCTTTCCAAAAGGTCATCTGAGGTAAGGCTAAGACCGCACTTCCTCTGCTGGGGGTGAGCTGGCAGACACACCAAACAGTGCCTTGGCAGCAGCTCACAGTGCAGGAAGCCCAGGTGATCACTCTTCTGCTGGGCCCAGGCTGCACCCTGAGGACTCAGTAACTCACTCTCAACAGAATATTCTGTGCAGGCTCTCCAGGCTCTGGGCGTCAGGGTGCAAGGGGCAGCTTGAACTGTACGGTCCGTCCTGCACTCACCCGATGCAGACCTTGACTTTGATGTTGAAATGAACACACTTGTTTTACCCAAGTCTGGTGGAACAAATGCCCAATCATGTGACCTTAAAGTGTACTGCAAAGCTGTAGCTTTAAGTAATTGCTGTTCTGCCACTGCTTACTCTGAAATCTACCATCAAAGAAAGATAGAGAAAAGGGGCTGAGCCTTGGAATATATGGTTATAAGCAGATCTTTCTTTGGTCAGAGACCAGGGTTTGAGCCAAGGCTGTAAATGTGAACAATAGCTGTGCAAAGCCTTTTAACCTGACTTCTTCATTTTGTAAATTATTATGCATTAAGTAGCAGCCCAATAATCTGATTTCTAGTTTTATTTTCAAAGTAAGTAGCTTCTTTTGGGAAAAACCTAAGTTAAACTAGTAGTTTTGCCATAATAACTGCTGATTTATGTATTTGCTAAAGGTACTTTTGTATCTGCTGTGTATTATAGCAATAAAATAATCATTTTGTTAGAAAAAAATCACCTGGTGTTCTTTTGTAATACACTGATCT